CTTTATTGAGGACTTACTGTGTGCCAAGAACCTGCTCTAAGAATGTAACTGTGCTCCCTCCCTCATTTCATGCTCATAACCGCCTGTGAGGCGGGCAATGTTCTCATCCTTTTTTTTTTTTTTTTTTTTGAGATGGCATCTCTGTTGCCCAGGCTGGAGTGCAATGGCACGATCTCGGCTCACTACAACCTCTGACTCCCAGGTTCATTCTCCTGCCACAGCCTCCCAAATAGATGGGACTACAGGCACGCGCCACCACACCCGGCTAATTTTTTGTATTTTTTTTTAGTAGAGATGGGGTTTCACCGTGTTGCCCAGGATGGTCTCGAACTCCTGAGCTCAGACAATCCACCTGCCTCGGCCTCCCAAAGTGCTAGGATTACAGGCGTGAGCCACCATGCCCGACCTCATCCTTGTTTTACACAGAGAACATGGAGGCACAGAAGAGTTCCATAAATTGCCACCAAGGCCTTCTGCTAGTATGCAGCAGAGTCAAGATTCAAACGCAGGCTGTCCGGTCCTGGGGTTCAGCCTCTCCAGTGCTCTGCTAGGTGTTGGAGAGGGTCAAGGAGATACAGAGAATGAGTACCACCTGACAGGCTGGGACAGTCAGGGATGGCTTCCTGGAGGAGGTGACACCTCAATGGAGCCTTGAAGGAAGAGCAGGAGGAGCCGACCAGGCAATGAATAGAATAAGTATACCCAGGAAGAGGGAAAGGCCTGAGTGATGCTGGGAGGGTGGAGAGCTGGCCTGGCTTGGGGTGTGTGCCGGCGGGCAGGAGATGAGGACCAAGGGATGGCCAAGGCCAGATCTAGAAGAGCCTGGGCCATCCCATAGTCAATACCTCATCGCAAGGCCCGGCAGGCCTTCCACTGCTCTGTGTGTACCCCATGGGACGCCAGGAGCCTGGGCCGCAGCCACCCACCTGGGCTCCTGAGACCCAATGCACAGGCATGGGGGCGGGAGTGGGTGTGGCTGATTTACATCCAACAGGTTGAGGGGAAAACCCAGGAAGTGCAGCCCAAGCACTAATCAAATCTAAGACTAGTAATAAGCATCCTGAGTAATGAGTGGCCTGGGCCGGAGCAGGCGAGGTGGCCGGAGCCGTGTGGACCAGGAGGAGCGCTGTGAGTAGCCGGGCAGGAGGGCAGGAGGGCAGTGCCAGCTGCCCTCACTCTCCTGGTCTCTCAGTTCCACAGGGCCTGTGGACGGGGGTGGCTATGAGATCCTGCCCCGAAGAGCAGTACTGGGATCCTCTGCTGGGTACCTGCATGTCCTGCAAAACCATTTGCAACCATCAGAGCCAGCGCACCTGTGCAGCCTTCTGCAGTGAGTTCTGGGGCCTGAGCCGAGGGGACAGTACCCAGCAGTATCATGAATTTCTCTCTCCCAGGGTCACTCAGCTGCCGCAAGGAGCAAGGCAAGTTCTATGACCATCTCCTGAGGGACTGCATCAGCTGTGCCTCCATCTGTGGACAGCACCCTAAGCAATGTGCATACTTCTGTGAGAACAAGCTCAGGAGCCCAGTGAACCTTCCACCAGAGCTCAGGAGACAGCGGAGTGGAGAAGTTGAAAACAATTCAGACAACTCGGGAAGGTACCAAGGATTGGAGCACAGAGGCTCAGAAGCAAGTCCAGGTAAGCCACCCAAGGCAAACCTGCATGGTGTCACTGCAGAGAGGGGTCTCATGCTGTCTTGCAGCTCTCCCGGGGCTGAAGCTGAGTGCAGATCAGGTGGCCCTGGTCTACAGCACGCTGGGGCTCTGCCTGTGTGCCGTCCTCTGCTGCTTCCTGGTGGCGGTGGCCTGCTTCCTCAAGAAGAGGGGGGATCCCTGCTCCTGCCAGCCCCGCTCAAGGCCCCGTCAAAGTCCGGCCAAGTCTTCCCAGGGTGAGTGCATGAAACTGGGGTCCTCGCCCTTCCTGGCCCACGCCCTCCACTCTCGCCTCTGCAGATCACGCGATGGAAGCCGGCAGCCCTGTGAGCACATCCCCCGAGCCAGTGGAGACCTGCAGCTTCTGCTTCCCTGAGTGCAGGGCGCCCACGCAGGAGAGCGCAGTCACGCCTGGGACCCCCGACCCCACTTGTGCTGGAAGGTGGGGGTGCCACACCAGGACCACAGTCCTGCAGCCTTGCCCACACATCCCAGACAGTGGCCTTGGCATTGTGTGTGTGCCTGCCCAGGAGGGGGGCCCAGGTGCATAAATGGGGGTCAGGGAGGGAAAGGAGGAGGGAGAGAGATGGAGAGGAGGGGAGAGAGAAAGAGAGGTGGGGAGAGGGGAGAGAGATATGAGGAGAGAGAGACAGAGGAGGCAGAGAGGGAGAGAAACAGAGGAGACAGAGAGGGAGAGAGAGACAGAGGGAGAGAGAGACAGAGGGGAAGAGAGGCAGAGAGGGAAAGAGGCAGAGAAGGAAAGAGACAGGCAGAGAAGGAGAGAGGCAGAGAGGGAGAGAGGCAGAGAGGGAGAGAGGCAGAGAGACAGAGAGGGAGAGAGGGACAGAGAGAGATAGAGCAGGAGGTCGGGGCACTCTGAGTCCCAGTTCCCAGTGCAGCTGTAGGTCGTCATCACCTAACCACACGTGCAATAAAGTCCTCGTGCCTGCTGCTCACAGCCCCCGAGAGCCCCTCCTCCTGGAGAATAAAACCTTTGGCAGCTGCCCTTCCTCACTGCATTGTGGTTGGGTCTTTGATGAACTGAGACA